GCATGGATCTGGGTCTGGGTGAGTCACTGCCTGAGTCAGGGAACCCATGACTTTTTTTTTTTTTTTTCCCGAGACAGAGTCTCGCTCCGTCTCCCAGGCTAGATTGCAGTGGCACGATCTCAGCTCACCACAACCTCCGCTTCCCGGGTTCAAGCGATTCTCCTGCCTAGCTGGGACTACAGGTTCATGCCACCATGCCCGGCTAATTTTTGTATTTTTAGAAGAGACGGGGTTTCACCATGCTGGCCAGGCTGGTTTCGAACTCCTGACCTTGTGATCCGCCTGCCTTGGCCTCCCAAAGTGCTGGGATTACAGACGTGAGCCACTGCGCCTGGCCCAACCTATGACATTTTACACTTGCATGGTGAGTCCCCGTGTGGGCAGGCTGTACCCACACCCTTGCCTGCCTATCTGATTCCCCAGACTGAAGTGGGGGCCTCTGAGGGGGTAAAAGGATGTGGTCTTTCGGGACTGCTTGGCCTTTAGCTTGGTGGGTGGAGCCTGTATCCTACCTTGTTTTAACCCAGGAGTCACCCCAAAATATGGGGGGGACACAAACTGAAAAGGGAGGCTCAGACATGTCAGAACCATTGGCTGAGTCGTGGGTCAGGGGACCAGGGTTTCCCTAGATTCTTCCTGGGGAGATGGATGGGGAGCCAGAGATAACTCCCTGATGGGCAGATGCCCTCCTTCTTGGCCCAACTCCTGTCCCGTTACAGATTATCTTTGTCTTTTGTTTTGTTTGTTTGAGATGGAGTCTCACTCTGTCACCCAGGCTGGAGTGCAGTGGCACGGTCTCACTTCACTGCCACCTCTGCCTCCCCGGATCAAGACCCTCCCACCTCAGCCTCCAGAGTAGCTAGGATTACAGGTGTGTGTCACCACACCTGGTTAATTTTTTGTGTATTTTTAGTAGACTCTGGGTTTCACCATGTTGGCCTCACTGGTCTCGAACTCCTAACCTCAAGTGATCCACCTGCCTCAGCTTCCCATAGTGCTGGGATTACAGGCATGAGCCACCGCGCCCAGCCCCAGTTACAGATTATCTATCTGGACAAGGACAGGAGGCTCCCAGGAGTGGGGGAACTTGGATGTTGGCAGAAGTGGGCTGGTCTAAGGTTCCCCACCTTCCTTGTTCCACCTCCAGCCTCTGGGGAAGTAGGTACCTGCCTGGGAGAGTGACATCTCAGCTCATGCCCCACGCCCCAGTGTGATTTGTGGCTGGCCTGTCTGTATCTGTAATAGTGATAGCTTGGTCTAAAAGGAGACCCTGGGAACAGACAGAGTGGGCCGGCCAGGAGCCTGACAGCACAGCCCTAGCCTGGTCGCAGATGTCACCTGACAACTTTCCATTTGCAAATCCTCCTTCCTCCTCGGACATCCGGACACCCCATTGCCCCCTCTCAGAGCCCAGGTCTCTGGTTTCTGCCTGTGATTCTGGGCTGTAGCCCCTTTAGAAACTCAGGTGTCCTGGTCACCTCCTACCCCCAGGGCTGACTAGCCTTCAGCTTGGCAGTCCCTGCCCCTGGGGCCCTAGTAACCAGAGCCAGGCTCCAGCCGGCTTTTCCGGTTAGAGGTTGGAGGTGGTGCCCAGAGTGCCCCTGGAGGGGGTGGAGGGGCCTACGCCCCGGAAGTCCTGAGCCTTGGAACGCTTTCAGGCCTGGTGGCGGTGGGAGCCGGGGCTGGCCCAGACGCTGAGTGTCTGCAGTCAGGGAGCATCGAGGCAGATGTTTTCAGGCCTTGGTGTCAGGGGTGGGAGAGGGATGCCTCGTTTTGGGGAGGGGGCCACCCGAGGAGGCTGGAGGGCGGCGGCCCTGTGGACTATCCCTCATGTGCTCTTCGAGGTCAGACAAGTCAGATCAGGTGCAGGGGTGCCCTCTACACCCCCCGTCTCGTCCCGTCCCACAGGCAGCATGATCCCAGTGGCCGAGTTCAAGCAGTTCACGGAACAGCAGCCTGCGTTCAAGGTGCTCAAACCCTGGTGGGACGTGCTGGCCGAGTACCTCACCGTGGCCATGCTCATGATTGGGGTCTTTGGCTGCACCCTCCAGGTGAGGCCCTCCCCTGGCAAGGGGGTGTGACCGATTACAGCCCTCATTCTCTTTTGCTCCTCAGGTGACACAGGACAAGATCATCTGTCTACCCAATCATGAGCTCCAGGAGAACTTATCAGAGGCCCCGTGCCAGCAATTGCTGCCTCGGGGGATCCCTGAGCAGATTGGGGCCCTGCAGGAGGTTAAAGGCCTTAAGAACAATTTGGACCTGCAGCAATACAGCTTTATTAACCAGCTGTGTTATGAGACGGCCCTGCACTGGTATGCCAAGTACTTCCCTTACCTCGTGGTCATTCACACACTCATCTTCATGGTCTGCACCAGTTTCTGGTTCAAGTTCCCTGGCACCAGCTCCAAGATTGAACACTTCATCTCCATCCTGGGCAAGTGTTTCGACTCTCCATGGACCACCAGGGCCCTATCCGAGGTCTCCGGGGAGAACCAGAAGGGCCCAGCAGCCACCGAACGGGCTGCGGCCACCATAGTGGCCATGGCAGGGACCGGGCCGGGGAAGGCAGGGGAGGGTGAGAAGGAGAAAGTGCTGGCGGAACCGGAGAAGGTGGTGACCGAGCCTCCAGTTGTCACCCTGTTGGACAAGAAGGAGGGTGAGCAAGCCAAAGCCCTGTTTGAGAAGGTGAAGAAGTTCCGCATGCACGTGGAAGAGGGCGACATCCTGTACACCATGTACATCCGACAGACGGTGCTGAAAGTGTGTAAGTTCCTGGCCATCCTGGTCTACAACCTGGTCTATGTGGAGAAGATCAGTTTCCTGGTGGCCTGTAGGGTGGAGACGTCAGAGGTCACGGGCTACGCCAGCTTCTGCTGCAACCACACCAAGGCCCACCTCTTCTCCAAGCTGGCCTTCTGTTACATCTCCTTTGTGTGCATCTACGGACTTACCTGCATCTACACGCTCTACTGGCTCTTCCACCGGCCCCTCAAGGAGTACTCCTTCCGTTCCGTGCGGGAGGAGACTGGCATGGGGGACATTCCTGACGTCAAGAATGACTTCGCCTTCATGCTGCACCTCATCGATCAGTACGACTCCCTCTACTCCAAGCGCTTCGCCGTCTTCCTGTCCGAGGTCAGCGAAAGCCGTCTAAAGCAGCTCAATCTCAACCACGAGTGGACGCCCGAGAAGCTTCGACAGAAGCTGCAGCGCAATGCCGCGGGCCGGCTGGAGCTGGCCCTCTGCATGCTGCCGGGTCTGCCCGACACCGTCTTTGAGCTCAGTGAGGTGGAGTCACTCAGGCTGGAGGCCATCTGCGATATCACCTTCCCCCCGGGGCTGTCACAGCTGGTGCACTTGCAGGAGCTCAGCTTGCTCCACTCGCCCGCCAGGCTACCCTTCTCCTTGCAGGTCTTCCTGCGGGACCACCTGAAGGTGATGCGCGTCAAATGCGAGGAGCTCCGCGAGGTGCCGCTTTGGGTGTTTGGGCTGCGGGGCTTGGAGGAGCTGCACCTGGAGGGGCTTTTCCCCCAGGAGCTAGCTCGGGCAGCCACCCTGGAGAGCCTCCGGGAGCTGAAGCAGCTCAAGGTGTTGTCCCTCCGGAGCAACGCCGGGAAGGTGCCAGCCAGTGTGACCGACGTTGCTGGCCACCTGCAGAGGCTCAGCCTGCACAACGATGGGGCCCGTCTGGTTGCCCTGAACAGCCTCAAGAAGCTGGCGGCATTGCGGGAGCTGGAGCTGGTGGCCTGCGGGCTGGAGCGCATCCCCCATGCAGTGTTCAGCCTGGGTGCGCTGCAGGAACTTGACCTCAAGGACAACCACCTGCGCTCCATCGAGGAAATCCTCAGCTTCCAGCACTGCCGGAAGCTGGTCACGCTCAGGCTGTGGCACAACCAGATCGCCTACGTCCCTGAGCACGTGCGGAAGCTCAGGAGCCTGGAGCAGCTCTACCTCAGCTACAACAAGCTGGAGACCCTGCCCTCCCAGCTCGGCCTGTGCTCAGGCCTCCGTCTGCTGGATGTGTCCCACAATGGGCTACACTCCCTGCCACCCGAGGTGGGCCTCCTGCAGAACCTACAGCACCTGGCCCTCTCCTACAATGCCCTGGAGGCCCTGCCCGAAGAGCTCTTCTTCTGCCGCAAGCTGCGGACGTTGCTTCTGGGCGACAACCAGCTGAGCCAGCTCTCGCCCCACGTGGGTGCCCTCAGAGCCCTCAGCCGCCTGGAGCTCAAAGGCAACCGCTTAGAGGCGCTGCCAGAAGAACTTGGCAACTGTGGGGGGCTCAAGAAGGCGGGGCTCCTGGTGGAAGACACGCTTTACCAGGGTCTGCCGGCAGAAGTGCGGGACAAGATGGAGGAGGAATGAAGCTGGGGTGGGGCCGTTTTAGGTAGAGCCTTAAAAATGCTTCTGCCCTGGAATCTCAACCATTGTCTTCCAAGATAGGAAGCCAAGTGGGTCCAGGCCAGGAGATGGGGGGGGCGGGGGCAGCTGTGTCATCTTTCTGGGGCCCAGGAGGATCTGGGCTGGTTTGTCTGGGGAGACAGACAGGATGTTGTGGAGCTGGGGTGGAACCTGGTATGGAGGGATTAACTCAGTCATGGCATTCTCCGACCAAAACCACACCTGTGTCTCTGGCAGGCTGGCTGGCCTTGCTCCCATCCCTAGAACTGCTGCCTCTCCCTGGATATTCCAGCTCAATTAGTGCCACATATGGGGGAAACGACACATCCCAGTGGGATTTCCAACACTCCCCCTCCCCATGCAACAAAGCAACTTACTTCTGGAGTTCTCTCCCAAGGAGAGGACACAGACACAGTTGTTTGCTGTGTTATATGTTAGCTCCGAACAATGGTTCTCATTTGGCTAAGCATCAAAATCACCTAGGGAGTCGGTGCAAAACAAAATATCCCAGTCCCCTCCCCTGAAACACTGACTCAGGAGGTTTGGTTGGGGGCCAGGAGTCTGTTCCTAAATATTCCAGGTAGTTCTGGTGCAGGTAAGTGGCCCTGAGACAGTATGTTGGGAAATGCTGACGTAAAGGTATCAGGGCCGGGCGCTGTGGCTCATGACTATAATCCCAGCTGTTTGAGAGGCCAATGCAGGAGGATGGTTGAGCTCAGGAGTTCGAGATCAGCCTGGGTAACATAGCGAGACCCCACCTCTGCCAAAAAAAAAAAAAATAGGGTATCCAAATATCTAGATTCTGATCCCTTTTGAGGTCCTAGACCCTTTGAGAAACTGATGAAGCCAGGCACCTCCTTCCTCAGGAAAATGCTGGTGTACAAATACACACAAAGCTCTTCAGGCAGCTGATAGATTTCCCCCAGAGAGCTATTCAAGGACTTCCTAAGGTGGGTGGACTGCAGGGTTAGGACACCTGCTATAGAGGTGACATTTTTCCAAGGACAAGCAGGGACTTTGGTCTTGACTGTTCTCTGGGTGCTTAATAAATAATACTAATTATGCAAGTTCTAGTTTTGATCTCTTATGTGCACTCCTG